ATGATTGCTCATTTTATTTTAATTTTGTTTTAGCAGAGATGGGAGTCTCGCTATGTTGCCCAGGCTGGACTCGAACGCCTGGCCTCAAGCGATCCTCCCACTTCGGCCTCCCAAAGTGCGGGGATTACGGCGTGAACCACCGTGACAGGCCCGCGTTTACGTAAATAAACTCATTTAAATAAATAAAACAGCAGGCCCCCTAGGAAATGTCTTGGTAACACCGTCAGCCCACTCCGATTTACTACACGGGCTTGGCGAATAAAACTCCACTTTTGGGGTCAGGCCCTTCGCTAACTCAGACCAGCTAGACCGGCCTTTTCCCGGAATCCTGAGAGCAACGCAGGTAAGAGCTGCGGTTCGAACAGGTTTGAGCGGCGTCCTTCAGGCCCAAGGACGCATGAGGGTGCCGTCCCCCTCCCACCACCCTCGCCCTGGGCCCCTGCCCGGCTCCCAGCTCGGTCCTCAGAAGGCCTTGCCCGGCGCTGCCCTCCTCCCACTTCCCTTTTAGGCCAAGGCAAAGTCCCAAAAGGACCAGTGAGGACATACAGACCAGCTCGCACCAGGGCACGGTCGCCGGCTCCTGACGGCGGGGCCCTCGGTCCGCGAGGTGAATGAACCAGGGCTGAAGAGAAACAGGCCCTCCTCGCACCCGGGCCTCCGCGCACTCTCGGGGAAGCGAACTACCGTCGGCCGCGGCCGGACGCCGCCTCCTTCTACTCCCGTGAAGGCAAAACAAGCTGCCACCCCGCTGCGACCCCAAAACGGCTTCCGGGTACTCACCGAGGGGAGGGGCGGGCCTGGCCGCTGTCCTGTCACCTACACACTCGCGCTCGGGGCCACCACAGCCTCTCCCGGGCCGCTGTAGACAGCCCCGAGGCCGGCGCTTCTCGGTGGCACTTCCGGCGACGGAGTGCAGGGTCCCGAATGAGGGCCCCCCCTCCTCCGCCCAGGCATGAGGGTCCCGGATGTGGGTGAGAGCCCCGGATGAGGGTCCCGGATGTGAGTGAGGGCCCCGGATGTGAGTGACGGCCCCGGATGAGGAACTCGGAGGAGGAGCTGGGCCCGCGCGTCCATGATTCGAAGGCTCGTTTTCGCAGCTTTTCCACGTCTTTTTCCGGTCCCACTGCCCTCCATGCTAACTCACTGGGCGTCTCTAGCCGTTATACCAACAATGACTGCGACCAGTGTTGGGAAAGCGCCCCCTGGGCCCCTCCCTGACGCCAGCCCATCCTTGAGACTCCCTGCAAGGAGGCGGCCCGACCCAGTGGGTGCGTGTCGTGGGGTGAGGAGGAATGGCCGATGGTGATGTCTATCTATTGTTCCTGTTGACAGGTCCCCAGGACAATAGATGACACAGTACTTCTTCCTCTTCATAACGGCCATTTTAATATCCTAGGAGAGCTAAAGGTTTGGAGTTCTTCCTGAGTTGCCATTTCCCCACCTAGAACCCTTCACAGGTTGTACCTATTAGCAATGTGATGGGAAACCATTTCAGCAGCAAAGGTGAGTGAGCTATGGCAGTGAGGCACATCGCGTCCAAGTTTTAGCTGACTCAGGCAATTGGCTCCAGTGAGAGGACCACAAAAGGTACCCACTTAAAGAGGCCACTTCCCACCAGTACTCATCAAAACATAACAAAGTGTTAAGAAACAGCAGCTGCTATTTTGCTTTTGAGCAAAATTTTCTTTTAACAGTTTGCCAGATGACAGAGGTGGAAACAACTCAAAAAATTGTTACCTTTTTTCGTTTTTGTCTTTTTGTTGTTGTTGAGACAGAGTCTTGCTCTGTCGCCCAGGCTGGAGTGCAGTGGCGCGATCTCAGCTCACTGCAACCTCCAGCTCCCAGGTTCAAGCATTTTCCCTGCCTCAGCCTCCAGAGTAGATGGGATTACAGGTGGGCACCACCACACCTAGCTAATTTTTGTATTTTTAGTAGAGATGGGGTTTCACCATGTTGGCCAGGCTGGTCTCAAACTCCTGACCTCGGGTGATCCGCCCGTCTTGGCCTCCCAAAGTGCTGGGATTACAGGCGTGAGCCACTGCACCGAGCCTGTTTTGTTTTTTTTAGTGCAAATTAACAAACTGATTCTAAAGTTTATATAGAAATGCTAAGGATTTAGGATTGCCAAAACAATTTTGAAAAAGAATAAAATTGGAATACTTGTATTTTTTTAAGATTTTTTTCCTAAAGGTACAGTAATCAGGATGGTATGGTATCAGCATAGAGACAAATAGATCAACAGAGCAGAACAGAAAGTCCAGAAATATGAGGTTGAATTTCTTAAAGAAAAAAAAGTCCAGAAATAGATCTAGATACATACAATAGCTGATTTTTTATAAATTACTAAGGTAATTCTGCATCTAGCTAAGCTGAAAATTAGGCCGAGGATCTGTTTGTAACAGTGACAGTAATGTAAAGGAGACCAATTGTGCAGACTCGGCAGGTCCCCTGAGTCAAAGTCGTGGCTCATACAGGGAGAGGGTGGGATCCTGAGACCTGTTCTCTGTCACAGTGTAGTCCGCAGGAACTTTACCCAACCATCATGATGGTCCATATATTGATGACAAATGCTAGTAGTACCCAGTGAGCAGCAAGTGACAAGGGTCATAAATATCCTAGTAAGACTTCTTACTAAGGCAGTACAGAAACCTGAAGATATGGGCACTTATCAAATGGATGAAGTTTTGGTGGGGCCCAGTGGTTTGGGGACATCACCCAAAGGTAAAAGAAAGTTGTTCCACCTTGCACCCTCTAATCCCAAAAAAATTGGTACAGGTCCTGGTGGGCCCCTTTGGATTTGGGAGGTAGCATATTCTGCACCTGAGAAAACTGTTCCAACACATGTATTAGGTGACCTAAAAAGCTTCCACTTTTTATTTATTACTATTTTTTTTTCTTGACACGGAGTCTTGCTCTGTAGCCCAGGCTGGAGTACAGTGCCGTGATCTCGGCTCACTGCAACCTCTGCTTTCTGGATTCAAGCAATTCTCCTGCCTCAGCCTCCCTAGTAGCTGGGATTACAGGCGCCCGCCACCATGCCCAGCATTTTTGTATTTTAGTAGTGGAGGGGTTTCACCATGTTAGCCAGGCTGATCTTGAACTCCTGACCTCAAGCAATCCACCCACCTCCGCCTCCCAAAGTGCTGGGATTACAGACGTGAGCCACCATGCCTGGCCAGCTTCCACTTTTTATTGGGGCAAGAGAGCACTCTATAGTAAATCCAAGCAACAGTGCAAGCTTACTTGCAAATTCAGTGGTTCCAGAAATATCCTTGATGGATACAGGTGCTGTATGGAGTTGCTGGCAAACCCCAATAAGAGTGTGCATTCGTGTGCTAGGGCTCCTATAACAAAGTACCACAAACTGGGTGGCTTAAACAACAGAAATCTGTTGGTTCACAGTCTGGAGGCTAGAAGTCAGAAATTAAGGTGTGGTTCCTATTGAGGCTGTGAGAAGGAATCTGTCCATGCCTCTCTCCTAGTTTCTGGGGATTTGCTGGATATATTTTGCATTCCTTGGCATCGTAAGAAGCATTTTCCCAGTCTTTACCCTCATCTTCATTTGGCATTCTCCCTGTGTACTATCTCTAAACTTCCCTTTTTTATAAGGATACCAGTCATTAGATGAGGGACCCACCCTAATCCACTATGACCTCATCTTGAAGTAATTACATCTGCAATGCCTCTATTGCCAAATAATTTCACATTCTGAGGTATTAGGGGCTAGAACTTCAACCTGTTAATTGGGGATGAGGTGGAGGTACAATTCAACCCATCATAAAGAGTCACAGCACAAATACCTAAGATTCTGGAGCAAGGTCATGCCTTCTAAGGCAAAAAAACAAAACCCACGTTTCCAAACTCCCAGGTCAGTTACCTCTGCTCTACTGCCACCTCTCCTAATACTGCTGTTACGTTTTTCTACCCTGCAGGATAGCAAAACCTGATCTCATAAAACCTAGGTCACAAAGGACAGCCCTGCAAAACAGACCCTATTTGGATCAAGTGAGCCAGTTCCTGGAACCTGAATAATGACTCCTGAATCAAGGGATACTACAGATTTGTCTCCAGGGGGTACCCAGGAGATGGAAGGCATCGTGATAGTGAAGGTGGAGGAGGAAGATGAAGAAGACCATTTTCAAAAGGAAAGAAACAAAGTAGAGTCATCGCCACAAGTTCTCAGTCGCTCTACAACTATGAATGAGAGAGCCTTATTGTCATCGTATTTAGTTGCATATAGAGTGGCAAAAGAGAAAATGGCTCACACAGCGGCTGAAAAAATTATCCTTCCAGCATGTATGGACATGGTACGGACAATTTTTGATGACAAATCAGCTGATAAACTAAGAACTATACCTCTTAGTGATAATACAATATCTCGTCGAATCTGTACGATTGCAAAACATTTGGAAGCAATGCTTATTACACGGCTGCAGTCCGGTATAGACTTTGCAATCCAACTCGATGAGAGCACTGATATTGCAAGTTGTCCCACACTCTTGGTTTATGTCAGATATGTGTGGCAAGATGATTTTGTAGAGGATCTCTTATGTTGTTTAAATTTAAATTCACATATAACTGGATTAGATTTATTTACTGAATTAGAAAACTGCCTTCTTGGTCAGTATAAATTAAACTGGAAACATTGTAAAGGAATTTCAAGTGATGGAACAGCAAATATGACCGGAAAACACAGCAGACTTACTGAAAAATTGTTAGAAGCAACCCACAACAATGCTGTTTGGAATCACTGTTTTATTCATCGAGAAGCTTTGGTATCCAAAGAAATTTCACCAAGTCTGATGGATGTATTGAAAAATGCAGTGAAAACTGTTAATTTTATTAAAGGAAGCTCACTGAATAGCCGACTTCTCGAAATATTTTGTTCAGAGATTGGAGTGAACCACACCCACTTATTGTTTCATACAGAAGTTCGTTGGCTTTCTCAAGGAAAAGTATTGAGCAGAGTATATGAACTCAGGAACGAGATTTACATTTTTCTCGTTGAAAAGCAATCTCATTTGGCAAATATTTTTGAAGACGACATTTGGGTAACAAAATTGGCATATTTAAGTGATATTTTTGGCATTCTTAATGAATTAAGCCTGAAAATGCAGGGGAAAAACAATGATATATTTCAGTATCTTGAACATATTCTAGGATTCCAAAAGACGTTATTATTGTGGCAAGCAAGACTTAAAAGTAACCGCCCTAGCTACTATATGTTTCCAACATTATTGCAACACATCGAAGAGAACATTATTAATGAAGACTGCTTAAAAGAAATAAAATTAGAGATATTGTTGCATCTCACTTCTTTGTCTCAAACTTTTAATTATTACTTTCCGGAAGAGAAATTTGAATCATTAAAGGAAAATATTTGGATGAAAGATCCATTTGCTTTTCAAAACCCAGAATCAATAATTGAGTTAAACTTGGAGCCTGAAGAAGAGAATGAATTATTGCAGCTCAGTTCATCATTCACACTAAAGAATTATTATAAGATATTAAGTTTATCAGCATTTTGGATTAAGATTAAAGATGACTTTCCACTGCTAAGTAGGAAGAGTATATTGCTGTTACTACCATTCACAACTACATATTTGTGTGAACTAGGATTTTCAATCTTGACACGGTTAAAAACAAAGAAGAGAAATAGGCTCAATAGTGCACCAGATATGCGGGTAGCATTATCTTCATGTGTTCCTGACTGGAAGGAACTTATGAACAGACAAGCACACCCATCACATTAAATACAAACTTTACAAAATTCTGTGTATAGCCAGGTGTGGTGGCTTACGCCTGTAATCCCAGCAGTGGGAGACCGAGGTGGGCAGATCACTTGAGTTCAAGACCAGCCTGGCCAACATGGTGAAACCCCATCTCTACTAAAAATAGAAACCTTAGCCAGGCGTGGTGGCACATGCCTGCAGTCCCAGTTACTTGGGTGCCTGAGGCAGGAGAATCTCTTAAACCAGGAAGGCAGAGATTGCAGTGAGCTGAGATAATCCCACTGCATTCCAGCCTGGGCAACAGCGTGAGACTTCATCTCAAAAAAAAAAAATTGTATTTGTACTTTTAAAGGGATTTTGCAGTATGTTGTAGTTAAACGTTAATAAAATTATATTTGTAATTAGGATTTTATTTTTCTACATAGTATGTTTCATGAAA